ACAGATTTTATTTGTTTGCCTTAGAAACGGAAAACATTTATCTTAAGTTTTTTTGGTTTTTGTTTCTGTTTTTTTTTGAGACAGAGTATCATTGTGTCACCCAGGCTGGAGTGCAGTGGCAGGATCTCAGTTCACTGCAGCCTCTGCCTCCTGGGTTCAAGCGATTCTCATGTCTCTCCTTCCCCAGTAGCTGGGACTACAGGTGTGTGCCACCATGCCTGGCTAATTTTTGTGTTTTCAGTAGAGACGGGGTTTCGCCATGTTGGCCTGGCTAGTCTCGAACTTCTGGCCTCAAGCAGCCCACCTGCCTCAGCCTCCCAAAGTTCTGGGATTACAGGCGTGAGCCACCATGCCTGGCCCATTTGTCTTAAGCTTTTAAAAGAGAATAATGATAATGCCATGGTTAAGTGGATAAGGCTGGGGTGATCCATATTTGGTAGACGTATCCAGTTATACGTTGTTTAAATGTCGTCTATTATGTGAACTCAGAGCTGTCAAAAATAATACTTTGTGTTTTTCCCCATCCTTGCCAAACATAAAATATTCATTTTTTTCTAAATCATTCCGTGTCCCTACATTTCCCTCTACTTCAGACTTTGAACAGTTGAAGGGTGGAAAACTTTTATCATTGCTGAAATTATCAAAAACACTATCAATAGCTATCATGCGTTGAGTTTTACGTCCACTGCTGAGTGGTTATACCATGTTATTTTACTTAATTTGCACCTCAACGCTGTAAGGTCAGGAGGAGTAGCATCTCATCTAAGGAGTAGCATTACATGAGGAGTAGCATTTCATGAGACAGAGGCTGGAGCTAAGTACTTTGTCAAAGGTTGTAATGGAGCTGGGCTTTAAACCTACCTCTCTTAATCGCTTAGATCTAGAAGCTATGCCCTGAGTCACTGTGGTATCTGGAAGCAAAAGGAAATGTGCTCTAAAGAGTTAACAGGGGCTATCTGTGCACTCTGGCCACACCCTGGGAGATGCCTGGTAGGAGGAAAACTGCTTTTGTTTTTGCACGGTCAGTTCACAGTATCAGCAGGGCAGTCAAAGCACACTTTTTTCTCTCTCTCTTTTTTTTTTTCCCATCTCATCCTTATTCTTTTTGTTATGATCTCTAAAAAGTTGGTGAGTTAGGGAGTGAGGATCTATTTGAGTAAATCCAGCATGTTTCTCAGTCACCACCCATCAACCTAATTGGCATAGGCGGGGCTGTGCTGTCTGCAACACAGCCAGCTCCTCCAGCTGTGCCATCCATCATACTCAGGCACCCTGGAGCGCACATGCTCTGCTTCCGGTTGATTTTAAGTTCCCGATTCCTGAGCAGGCCTTGGGGAGGCAGTCCCAAGGAGTCAGAGTTGTTTGCTGTCGCATATCAGACTCCGGTCTGGGTGACTTGGCTGGTCACAGCACAGTGCTCCTGGGCCCAGGGGCTGTGATCTCCTGTCATTTGGTTGCCATTTTCCTGTGAAGAGGGTAGAGAATATGCACCCAGTCAGGTCAGGCACTTTGCAGAGGTGGGTCCTGGCTAGTTCATTTATGCATGTATGTTTCTACTCATAGGAAAACAACTCACGAGGCAAAAAAGTACATCTCGTGGATGGAGCAGGGCGAAGTGGTTACAAGTACAGACTCTGGAGCCAGACTGCCTGGGTTTGAATTGTGCGGTTTCAGGTAAGCTATTTAATCTCCCTGAGCCTCAGTTTCTTCAATTTTACTGCCTTATCTTGGCCCGCAGCCATTACCACATTGAGTGACACACATTTGACAGGGCTTGAGAAAGTCGTCAAAGGCAGAAGCCAGTGGGAATCAGCTCTTTGTGCTTGTGGACCCTGCACTGCTCTCTGGTAAGATCTGGTTTGGGAGACCTGCTCTCTCCTTTAATTTTTTGTTTGTTTGTTTGTTAAACAGATTTCTGCCTGGCAGATTAACCAACGGCAAGAGAGGCTGATCTGTCTACATTCTGAGTACTGCCCTTGGCAAGACACCTAGAACAGACCCTGGACCCAAGTCTACCGTACTACCATACCCCTACTCCAGCCCACCCCAGACAGTATTCTGGGGTTCACCTGAGGTCAGCAGTGTGAAGATGACCAGTGCCTTTTTAGCATGACGACTTTGGACCATGTGATTGCCACCCACCAGTCAGAATGGGTCTCCTTCAATGAAGAGCCACCCTTTCCTGCCCACTCGCAGGGTAAGGAGTGCCTTCGTTTCCTAAAGTGAAGACACATGATGGTGGCGTCTGGTATCTGTTTCAGGGGGCACGGAAGAGCACCTCCCAGGACTGTCATCTTCCCCAGACCAGTCCGAGAGCTCCTCCGGGGAGAACCATGTGGTGGATGGAGGCTCTCAAGACCATTCCCACTCGGAGCAGGATGACTCCTCTGAAAAGATGGGCCTCATCTCTGAAGCAGCTTCCCCACCTGGGAGCCCTGAGCAGCCCCCACCTGACCTGGCCTCGGCCATCAGCAACTGGGTTCAGTTTGAAGATGACACACCCTGGGCCAGCACATCTCCACCTCATCAGGAAACAGCTGAGACAGGTGAGGAGGTAGGAAGGGCCCGGCTTGGGTTTTTGTATGCTTTTGGTTTTTGGTCTCTCCCCAGCCCTACCATTGACCATGCCCTGCTGGACATGCCCTTCCTTTGACTCCCTGGGGAGATGCCCTCTGACTTCTGAGAGCAGCTGGACCACCCATTCTGAAGACACCAGCAGTCCTAGCTTTGGATGTTCGTATACAGATCTGCAGCTCATCAATGCTGAGGAGCAGACGAGTGGCCAGGCTTCTGGGGCTGACTCAACTGGTAAGATGGAGCTCTAAGCCAGAGGGCTTTGCATTTTTTTTTCATCTTGGCCCTTCCCACCCAGACAAGAGGACGGAGTGGCAGACAGGCAGGCAGACGGCAGTGAGTCCTGTTCAAGCATGCTCGGAGCATACCTCCACCCGCACCCACCGCCTGGACCCCTCGCCACCCTCACCCCAGCCCAAGAGGAGCCAGAACCCCGGCGAGGGTCCGGAGGGGGCCTCTGCTCCCAATGGTAAGGGCTGCCCGCAGCAGGAACGCTTCATTCAGTAGCTCATATGTTCTCCTTTTCCTTTTAGACAATTCCTCCTCGCTTCAAGAAGATGAAGAAGTAGAGATGGAGGCCATCAGCTGGCAGGCCAGCAGTCCAGCCATGAATGGGCACCCTGCCCCTCCAGTGACCTCTGCTCGTTTTCCCAGCTGGGTCACCTTTGATGACAATGAAGTCAGCTGCCCTTTACCACCAGTCACCTCTCCTCTGAAGCCAAATACACCACCAAGTGCATCTGTGATCCCAGATGTACCTTATAATTCAATGGGATCATTTAAGAAGAGGGACCGTCCCAAGAGCACTTTGATGAACTTCTCCAAAGTTCAGAAGCTGGATATTTCCTCTTTAAACCGCACGCCTTCTGTAACTGAGGCTTCACCTTGGAGGGCAACCAACCCTTTCCTGAATGAGACTCTGCAGGATGTACAGCCCTCCCCTATCAACCCTTTCAGTGCTTTCTTTGAGGAGCAGGAGAGGCGCTCCCAAAACAGTTCCATTTCCAGTACCACGGGCAAAAGCCAAAGAGATTCCCTCATTGTCATCTACCAGGATGCCATCAGTTTTGATGATTCAAGCAAAACCCAGTCACACTCTGATGCTGTTGAAAAACTCAAACAACTCCAAATTGATGACCCTGATCACTTTGGCAGTGCAACTCTACCTGATGATGACCCAGTAGCCTGGATTGAACTAGATGCTCACCCGCCTGGATCAGCACGGTCCCAGCCTCGTGACGGGTGGCCAATGATGTTGAGGATCCCTGAGAAGAAAAACATCATGTCCTCCAGGCACTGGGGACCGATCTTCGTCAAACTGACAGACACTGGTTACCTGCAGCTGTATTATGAGCAGGGCCTAGAAAAACCATTCCGTGAGTTCAAGCTGGAGATCTGTCATGAGATTTCAGAACCCCGGCTTCAAAACTATGATGAGAATGGCAGAATCCACAGCTTGCGGATAGACCGTGTCACCTATAAAGAGAAGAAGAAATACCAGCCCAAACCTGCTGTGGCCCACACAGCAGAGAGGGAACAGGTGATTAAGCTGGGCACCACCAATTACGATGACTTCCTGAGTTTCATCCATGCAGTTCAGGACCGTCTCATGGATCTGCCAGTGTTGTCAATGGACTTGAGCACAGTTGGCCTCAACTACCTTGAAGAGGAGATTACAGTGGATGTCAGAGATGAATTCTCTGGCATTGTGAGCAAAGGAGACAACCAGATTCTCCAGCACCATGTCTTGACACGGATCCACATCCTGAGTTTCCTGTCTGGGCTCGCAGAGTGCCGCCTGGGCCTCAATGACATCCTCGTCAAAGGGAATGAAATAGTTTTGAGGCAGGACATCATGCCCACCACCACCACAAAGTGGATCAAGCTCCATGAGTGCCGTTTCCATGGGTGTGTGGATGAGGATGTTTTCCACAACTCACGGGTCATTCTGTTCAACCCTTTGGATGCGTGCCGGTTTGAGCTAATGCGGTTCAGGACAGTGTTTGCTGAGAAGACCTTGCCTTTCACACTCAGGACGGCCACAAGTGTCAATGGGGCAGAGGTGGAGGTGCAGAGCTGGCTGAGGATGTCAACTGGCTTCTCCGCCAATCGTGACCCCCTCACTCAGGTTCCCTGTGAGAATGTGATGATCCGTTACCCTGTGCCCAGTGAGTGGGTGAAAAACTTCCGCAGGGAAAGTGTCCTGGGGGAAAAGTCTTTGAAAGCCAAAGTGAACCGGGGGGCAAGTTTTGGCTCCACTAGTGTTTCTGGCTCTGAGCCTGTCATGAGAGTAACTCTGGGAACTGCCAAGTACGAGCATGCCTTCAACTCCATTGTGTGGAGGATAAACCGACTGCCGGACAAAAACTCAGGTGGGTGGTGGTTCCTCTTCTGTGAAAACAAAAATCTGATCTCTCGATTGTCTTTCTTTCATAGCTTCCGGTCACCCACACTGTTTCTTTTGCCACCTTGAACTCGGCTCTGACCGGGAAGTGCCTTCCAGATTTGCCAATCACGTGAATGTCGAGTTCAGCATGCCCACAACTTCTGCCTCCAAAGCCAGCGTGAGATCTATCTCTGTAGAAGACAAGACTGACGTCAGGAAGTGGGTCAATTATTCTGCACACTACAGCTACCAGGTAGCCTTGGGAAGCATCTGGCTAATGCTTCCTGATCTTTATCTCCAACTTCTATTCTTGGCAGGTGGAAATTGAGCAAAAAAAGAGTTTGAAGCCGGACTTTGAAGGAGATGAAATGGAAAATCCCAAGGAGTGTGGAGTGCAGTGACAAAGCCTTGCGGCAAGGAATCCTGATCCCAGAGTCATGATAGGGTGTCTTCCTGAGTCATGATAGGGTGTCTTCCTGAGTAGCTGAAGTTGCAGTCAATACCTGCTGTGGCCACTGCATGTTGGGAACAGTATACCAGATCTTCCTGTTTGCAGTTACTTGTATTTTACCAGGAAACCCTGAGAATGGTGGCTTTTGGAGAGGCTCTTTGATTCTGGTCATGCCTAAAGCACGAGGTTCACCTGACTGTTGGAGCTTACTGTATAATTAAGCCTCCTTGTCTTGTCTCTGCTTATCTCACAGCACTGGTATGTGGTTTGTTGTGACTGTTACAGTCAGGAAAAGAACCTCCCACATCAGTGTTAGCACGATTGCCTTCTGATGTTCATCTGTCACTCGCATAACTTTCTGGCAAAGGCAGTCTTGAGAAGTTAATTAAGAATCCATCTCTTTCACTCTGTCTAGAAAAGGTTCAGAAAAGGTGCAAAACAAATTTCCTCTTTGGGTCTTACTAGACCTTTTTGAGGTGTCTCCATTCTTTAACTGTTAAGCTTTCAAGACATTTCCCTCCTGGCTCTAGATCGTTTAGATTGGAACACTTTTTCCATCTCTCTAAGGTTTCAGTCACAGGATTTGCTATCCTGAGTCACAATAGACAATGGAAAAAGGCACAATAGGAGACTTTTTAATTTTGTGAATGGACCCACATTCTGCAAAATGGGTGTTGAGGGGAAGGCAAAATTAATCTTAGTTTTCTTCATTTTGGAGAAAAGAGACATTAAATATAAGATGATGTTCAGTTCAAGAGGTAGATTCAATCTCAGTGAATTCCCAAATTCACACTGAAAAATACAGTCCACTTCTGATTCCTGAAACAAATATACATAATACCTGAGGCATTTGTAAGGGGCATTTGGGAGTTCTTTTTATACCTCATGACCAATAGACAGTTGCATGTCCCTTTAACCCAACTTTATAGGAAATTTAAGCTGCAAAGATAATTTTTAAAGCTGTTTTAAAATTAAGCTTGAATGAGCTTTCCCCCAAAATTCAGAGTTTGATAATCACAGTATTGGATTGGATTGAAAAGGCATCTCTAGGGTAGAGACGTGGAAAAGCCATATTTTTCTAATGTTGGGAACATTATATTCTGATTCCAAGAGTCAGAACGCTCACTCCATCTTCTTTTTCTTCATCTGTTTCTGGGACAATTAATCTTCTTTTCCTTCATCCGTTCCTACTCACCTCTGCTTCTTATTTGTATCTTAGTGTTTTCTCCCATGAAGAATACAAGTCGGGGGACAGAAAGCACACTTCATTGGATTTGTAGATGATGCAGAAATGAAAAATATCTCCAGTTTTTGGCTGATGGATTCAAGATTAATGTATTCAATGAACAATCATTGGAGTCTAAATGTGTATTGACACTGGGATATAGAAATAGTTACAGTATTTTGAAATATCTGAACTAAGACTGAAAGTAAAATGATGATTGAATAGGCATTAATGAGAAACCCTATATTCTGGGTTTTTAAAATGCAACCCTCTAAGTACAGAGTGGAGTGTGTGTTTGTGGATGTGTGTGTTTGTGTGTGTTTATGTGTGTGGTGTTGATGGGAACGGTGTTAGGAAGACCTGGTTTCACGGTAGTTTATAGAGAAATATTTCCTTACAGAAATGGAGGTTCAATGTTGAATCAGAAATATATCATGGCTATTCACAAAGCTAATGTAGTCAGCTGGTGTTAATAAAAGCCTTACATGCTTTTATTAACCCTCCATCTAGTCCATATCTAAATGGAGGGTTGAGTTCAATTATGGGTATCATATTTTAAGAGAGACATTAATAAGTTGATTGTGTCCATAGGGAGGTGACCAGGGTTGTAAAGGGTCTGATGATGCAAGAACAAGGGAGTAGCTTCCCTGAAGGAACAGAAGGTATAGCTGGAAAGGGAGTGCAGACAAGGAGGGAATGATACAATAGCTGCCTAGAAATTTCTATTGAGCTATGAAAAGGAAGAGGAATTAGATTTATTCTGTGTAGCTTCAAAGGGCAAAAATAAGAACAAAGAGGAACTTTACAGGTGACAAATGTTTGCTTCAATATAAGGAAGAATTGTCTAATAAGAGTTGTTCTAAAGAGGAATAGACTCAAGTTAGTAAGATTTCCTGTTCCTGTGAATGCCCAACAGTTAAAATAACCACCTATCCCACGTGCTGTGAAAGGGAATCTTACATTGGATTTGGTCTATATGTCTACCAAGATTCCTTCTAAATATAGGTTTAGTCTCAATAGTAATAAGACTCTCTAACTTCATTTGTCTTTTTCTTCATAAGTGGTTTTTCATGCTCTTTGAAATACAGTGGAGTTCCTTTGAGGTTTTTGTCAAGGAATTTCAACGCATATCTCTTCCCCTGTTGTACTGAAGGCTTTTGAGATTAATTCCTCATAGAACATCTAAATGGATTGGAGAGTTGGCAAGGGAAATGAAGCTCATCCCAGCACCTTCCTTAGTCACTCACGCTTAGCACTCTGTCAAGATCTCTGCCTCATCTGCTAGCATAACATGTGGATTGCTTGTTGGAGCTTATTTCCCCGCCCCCCATGGTAAATTCTCATTTCCTGTGTACATGCACCTGGACTTTTTTGTTTTTTTTACCAAGAGTTGGGAAAAATCCCTTCTATGCTATCTATATTCTGCAAACAAATTATTATTATTATTATTATTGAGACAGAGTATTATTATTATTATTATTATTATTATTACTGAGACAAAGTTTCGCTCTTGTCGCCCAGGCTGGAGTGCAATGGCGTGATCTCGGCTCATTGCAACCTCTGCCTCCCAAATCTCCTGCCTCAGCCTCCTGAGTAGCTGGGATTACAGGCGCCTGCCACCATGCACCACTAATTTATGTATTTTTAGTAGAGATGGGGTTTCACCATGTTGGCCAGGCTGGTCTCGAATGTCTGACCTCAGGTGATAAGCCTGCCTCAGTCTCCCAAAGCTCTGGGATTACAGGCGTGAGCCACCATGCTGGACCCACAAATTATTATTAATTTTTAAAAACCTAACATCTTAATTTCATCAAATTTGTTTTCCCTCTACTGTTTTTAGGAAACTGATTATGGGTAGCATTTAGGGGTTTGGGGATAATAATACTATATATTTTTAGACGTAATGAGTGTTTTACTAGGTTTAAATAACTTCTAAAGAAAATACAAGTGGGCAAATTAGCTATGTAATAACCTACATAGAAAACAGTTGGGCAAATTACCTGTGGATATGCAGATTCTACTTTTGCAACCCTGGACCTGGACTTTTTATTTTTTTTTTTTGTGGTCACAAATAATCTTTGTTATCAATAATGTGAAAATATTAAAAATGAATTCATTTTACCAGTACATAGTATTACTCTTAGAACATAAATTAGATATCACGTGGTATCAAGAGCTGTGCTTTCTTTTGAGTCTAGGGCCTGCTTTTTGACTTTACAGCAAAAAGATAAGAAATGTACTCATGACATGTCAGACAAGACAATGTGAGGCACTTTGTGGGGAGACCATTAGATGATCCCCCTTGCCTGCTCTTGCAGACATAGTACTAGTTATTCCTTATCAAAAGTTTGCATTTCATTCATATTAAATATTATCTGGACAGTTTCATTTTTTCTATTTGGCTCTTCCCTTACTGTGCCTTCCTGCATTATTGGCAGGGTTCATAATCCTTGAGAACATTGTTTGATTTAAAATATTTTTTATTTGAAATGAGACTGATTTCTATTCAAATCCAGTGGCTGGGAGTAAGAGTTTATTTCCCTAGAAACTTATGTTTCTGATAAATGGGATCCATGAAGGCAAGGACTATATATAATTTTTTGTGTTTCCAACACCTAGCACAAAGCTTGGAATATAATAGGGTTCAGCCACCTTAAATGCTTGCCAGGAGGGCAAACGTATACTCATGAAATAAAGGAAAATGAGTATGTATTCAATAAATGTTTGCTGAAAGAATACTGACCCTGAGACTCGAAGGCTACTTAACCCTTACTTATCATCAAATACTCATAATAAAGCCAGCAAGCATGCTTTTATTTCCTGAAGGACTTAAATAATTTTGCTTTCCTTTTACTCCTGCCTCCAGAGTCAAGTAATAAAACCTGTCAGCATTTAGGCACTTAATATGCTGCTGAATTTGAACTACAATGTACCTCATTCACATTGAAAAACATTTTTGTGCCCCAAAGCATAGTAGCATAGATGCTGTCCATAGTCACGGTGATTGATTGCTTTGTTCCTGCAAGTCAAACAGATCCATGAGCCTGAGCCTTGCCCATTTCAATGGTCAGTAGGAAAAGAAAGCATTTGATAGAGTGCACAACCAGTCTTCATGCAGTAGGTCTTTGTTCTTCCAGCACTAACCGCTGACCGTTACTTTGCATTTATTTTGTCACCACAGTAAGATGGAGGTCTGAGATAGTAAGGTCAAAATTTGTGAGATAAAGTCATGATTTCAGAGGTGATATATATTTCACCATAAGTTTAGTGGTGGGAAAACAGAATGAGCTGAAGTTTTTTCTTAAAAGCCTTGGGAATATTAAATTGGTTTAAGTAGGAAGCACTACCATCCAGCCTGCTTATAGAAATGCTCCCAGTTCGAGTGGTAACTTTAACTCTTCTAAAAATGAGGATTATATGTTAATTCCAGCATATCTAGACCTTAGTCAGGGAGGTCCAATCTTTTGGCTTCCCTGGGCCACATAGGAAGAAGAATTGTCTTGGGTCACACATAAAATACAGTAACAACAGCTGATGAGCTTTAAAAACATGGCCAAAAAATAGCATTTTCTTTTTTGTTTTTTTTTTTTTTTTTTTTTTTGAGACGGAGTCTCAGTCTGTCACCCAGGCTAGAGTGCAGTGGCACGACATCGGCTCACTGCAACCTCCGCCTCCCGGGTTCAAGTGATTCTCCTGCCTCAACCTCCCGAGTAGCTGGGACTACAGGCATGTGCCACCACGCCTGACTAATTTTTGTATTTTTAGTAGAGATGGGATTTCATTATGTTGGCCAGCTGGTCTTGAACTTCTGAGCTCAGGTGATCCACCCGCCTTAGCCTCCCAGAGTGCTAGGATAACAGGCATGAGCCGCCGCGCCTGGCCAAAATAGCATAATGTTTTAAGAAAGTTTACGAATTTGTCTTGGGCCACATTCAAAACCATCATGGGCCAAGGGTTGGACAAGCTAGCCTTAGGTCATGTCCAGAATGCAATTTAACAGGAATTTCAAGCAAAACTAACAAAAAATTAAATCCACAAAAAAATATCATTTGGTAAATGCACTGTCTCACACACTTTACTACTAAGTCCCATTCAAACCATGACGACCCTTTACATAAAATTAGGGCATTCTCACCAAGTTTCTAAAGATGATTTCTAAACATTACCAAGGTCTAAGTGCTAATTCCCCACAAACCATTTCTTATCTTGTTTAAATGAGACTGGCTTTAGATATCATGACTCATATTTATGTGTTTAAGGAATTAAACGTGAAGGAGATGTATAAGGCAACCACAAATGTAGAAAACAAATGTATGTATTAGTAATATTCTCCCATGTATTAACTAGAACAAGAATGTGAGATTTTTACATTTCTTCTAGTGTGCCTTAGCAAATCTGCTGGAAAGAGTCTAGTTGTTTTGAGAATTGAAAAAAAAATGTGTCTCTCAATTTGTCAATTCTAAGCCTGTAAAGGCAGAAACTATCCACAGTAATGAGTTTGGTAGTGCCTGGAGAGAGGCAAATGATCATTGGATGTAACAAAAGCTACAAGAGAATAGACTAAAAAAAGAATTTCAATATGAAAAAGTAAAATCTAGAGAGATGACAAATCAGCATTGGGTACCAAGCCTCAAAATACTTGAACTAGAAGCCATCTCTTAAAGTTAAAAGTAAGAAGCTCCAGGAAAAATAAAGATTGCATAGTAAAAAGGGATAGATGGCAGGATTAATTCAACTCAACAAATATTTATCAAATGTCTACTCTGGTCAGGTGCTGTGTTAGCAGCCAGCTTCCCTAAAGGGAGGAAAGGCTAGACACGAGGACATTGAGGATTGTTTATTTAAAGTCACTCATAGGCATGCCATAATGGATTTATTAAGGGGAAATTGGGGTTTCTGTGAATCTTTACAGGACATAGCCATGGAGACAATCACTATGTTAAGTAAGTTGCTGTTTTCCCAATTGGGCTTCAGTTTCCTGAGACAAAAAAGTGAGGAAGTTGGATTAATTGTTTCTTCAAGTCCTTTCCAGCTCTAAAGTTGTGGGTTATTTTACAAAATATCCATTGGTGCCACCTTTCAGTGACTCTTCCTATGTTTATAAGAACCAAGAAATTTAAATTTTGAAGATTGGAAAAATCACCTGGTCCATCTTTTTCCTTTTCACATCTCTCTCTTTTTTTTTTTTTTTTTTATCATTTCCCCAGACAACAGAAACAGACAACCTTCCAAATCCTCTATATTGCAGTTGCCTTCCACACACAGATTTAAAAAGAGGATCAAAGAGGGTGGTGAAGATCAGGTGGAATGCTTCTTTGGAAGTTCCACTGGCATCATCTATCAGAACAATGGTGTGAGCATGAAGAGGCACAGACAGGTCTCCAAAATAGATGTTAGGATTTGGGTGCTACCTGACACAGAAGTAGGTCTAACCCTCCAAGTACTGGGGATGATAGGATAATCAATGAGGTATATATATATTTGTCATTTTGTATAAAATATTGTGAAAATTGAAGGAGGACACTCAGTAAACATCCTGGGACTATTTGTAAGTTATGGCAAAACCAGATGAGAGAAAAGGGACAGTCCCCTCTGTATCCTCGTTGTCTCTTAGTAACATCAAATTGTAGTTAAAAAAATTTTAAACTATGTACAAGCTACAAAATAGCATCTCTTTCATGGTATGTTTGAGTGTGTAATTTTAGTTTCTTTTCTGGTTGTATTTGTGGTAGTCAGATGTGTTGGATTGATTCCAACTGGACAGAGTAAGGAATTCCAGCATCCTCTTCCTGCTTGCTCGTGTTACCCCACAGATCAAACCCTCAATTCTAGTTGGGGATGCTGTCTAGCCCCACACCATGACTGAAGCCTTAAGCACTGTTGCGCCTCCATGTGCTTTGGATCAGCAACCCCAGTGGTATTCTACCAGAGCATTGTGGGAAAGCAGATGTATAGTCAGGTCCCAACAGCAAATTGTTGGGTGTGAGAGTTCTAAAGTATAGGGGTGAGGGAAGAGAAGGATATGAACTCCTCTGACCTTAAGCCAGCATTCATTTAACTTTTATGTCTACTTAACAAGAGAACCTGGAGAAAACTACCGTATTCAAGAGATTAATCAAAATCAGTGTTTTAGCCAGGCGATGACAGAGAAGCACCATTCCTCACCCTCCATTCTTGTAATGTCTGTAATAAATTTCAGTGCGTCAGGATGGATGAACCCAAGATCCAGTGAATGATTCAGCTGTTCCAAGCCTTACATTTTCCATCATTCATCATCCATTCTCATTCAGTGTAACCTCTTGCACTATTGTGGTTAATTTTATGTAAAACCAGTTTATGTTTTTTTTTTTTTAATATGTGCCTATGTAATAAAGTCTACACACTGGCTATCTCTGTAGAGGTGAGGTTTTGTTTTTAGTTGTTCTACTGATTATATCCTTTTCTGAGCTATGAAAATGAATTATTAATAAAAAATTTTTGAACAAAATATCACTATGCCAAATTTAATGAAGTCAGACA